CAAAGGCTAACATGGCGCCTGACGTTGTGTGCTGGTTCCATAAATTTTGAACGAGTCACCAGAAACAGCATCTCCCCAAAAGCCCCCTGAAGGTCTTTGTCACTACGGAAAGTGGCTTTTTTTTTTTTTTTTTTTTTTTTTGAGATGGAATCTCGCTCTGTCGCCTGGGCTGGAGCGCAATGGTGCTATCTCGGCTCACTGCAACTTCCGCCTTCCGGGTTCAAGCGATTTTCCTGCCTCAGCCTCCGGAGTAGCTGGGATTACAGGCGCGCGCCACCACGCTCGGCTAATTTTTGTATTTGTTTAGTAGAGACGGGGGTTTCACCATGTTGGCCAGGCTGGTCTCGAATGCCTGACCTCAGGCGATCCACCCGCCTGGGCCTCCCAAAGTGCTGAGATTACAGGCGTGAGACACCGCGCCCGGCCGGAAAGTGGCTATTTTAAGAAGATTGAGAACATGTTTCGTTGGGTCGCATTATTCTGCGTGACGAGGCTCACAGAGGAGAACCCCACCCTTACTCCAAAGGCCTTTGAAAGCAGCTCTGGAAAGGGCAGGGTTTGCTTCTCCCTCTGCCCAACGTCTCCCCAGGCTGCCTGTGCCACCTTCCGGTCTCACCTCCTCGGAGTTGGGGTCAAACGCGGAGCTCCAGTTTCTCAGCCCCTCCTGGAGCTCAATGATGTCCACCACGCCGTCCCCATTGCAATCCAGGTCTTCGAAGAGGATCCCGTAGCGTAAGTAGTCATCGTTATCCTGGCAGGCCACCGCCTCCAGCACGAAGCCCTGCATCCAGAGCAGCATGGCTGGGTCCAGAGGCTGCGGGGACCACTCGGCCACCCAGCCAGCACCGCAGCACTCGCCGCCGCCTCCTCGACGCCTGGCTGCGCAAGGCAGGGGGTCCCGGCCGTCCGCCAGCTTCTGCAACTGTCTAGCGGAGCCGCCGCAGTTCGGAGCCCACGCGGGCCAAGCCACCCGCGCCTGCGGGCTCTTGGGCGCCACGGAAAGGCTGCGCCACCTTGTGGGACCTCTGGCCGAGGCGCCACGCGACAGTTGAGACGCCAGATGTGAGTTGAGGTGCCAGACGTGAGTTGAGGTGCCAGACGTGGCGGCGTTGGGTACCCAGGACCCTCGGACGGGTAGGTCGACGGGGGAACCAAGGGACGTTTGGTTTCTTCTAACAGTCAGGCCTCTCTTCTGCAGGTCTGCTGCGGCTTGCTGGGGGTCCACTCCAGACCCTGTTCGCCTGGGTATCACCAGTGGAGTTTGCAGAACAGCAAAGATTGCTGCTTGCTCCTTCCTCCAGAAGCTTCTTCCCACAGTGGCATCAACCTGATTGATGTCAGCCGGAACTCTCCTGCATGAGGTGTCTGGCGACCCCTGATGGGAAGTCTCACCCAGTCAAGAAGCACGGGACTGGAAGGGGGACCTCCTTACGGAGGCAGACTGACTGTCCCTTAGCAGAGCTGGTGCACTGTATTGGAGGAATAACCCTCCTTGGGATCAGCTGGTCTCTTCAGAGCCAGCAGGCAGGAAAGATTAAGTCTGCTGAACCTCGGACCATGGCCGCCGCTCCCCCGAGGTGCTCTGTCCCAGGGAGATTAGAGTTCTTGTCTGTAAGCCCCTGACTGTAGCTACTGGAATTCCTGCAGGGATGCCCTCCAGGTGAGGAGGGATGGCTTCGGGTCCCACCTAGGAAGCAGTCTGGCCACGATCTGCAACAGCCACTTTGCTGCGTTGTGGGGAATTCCACCCAGTCCAAACCTCCTAGTCTCCTTAGCACTGTCAGGGGAAAACCTCCAACTAAAGCCTCAGTAATGACGGTCGCCCCTCCCCCTGGGAACTGAGTTGTCCCAGGCGGACTCCAGACTGCTGTGCCGGCAGCGGGGATTTCAAGCCAGTGGTTCTTAGCTTGCGGGGTTTCCGTGGGAGTGGGACCCTCTGAGCGAGACCACTTGGCTCCCTGGCTACAGCCCCCTTTCCACAGAAGTGGACATTTCTCCTGCCTCACTGGAGTTCCAGGTGCTGCCGGAGTATGTAAAAATTCCTGCAGCTCAGTGCCTGCCCAAACAGCCGCCGACGGGAGCAGCTGTCATTGGTCTGCCCAGTTTTGTATTTGAGACCCAGGGCACTGGTGGTTGTAGGCTCCCGAGGGGATCTGCTGATCTGTGGATTGCAAAAATCTGTGGGAAAAGCTTAGTACCCTTGGTGGGTAGCACTGTCCCTCACCACTTCCCTTGGCTGGGGAGGGAGGTCCCCCTGCCCTGTGCAGTTCCTGGGTGAAGCAATACCCTGCTTCTTCTCGCTCTCTGTGGGTCATGCCGACCATCTAGTCAGTCCCAGTGAGATGAACTGGGTATCTCAGTTGGAAATGCAGAAATCACCCACATTCCTCGTTCCTCTCGCTGGCAGCTGCAGACCAGAGCTGCTTCTAGTCGGCAGTCTTGGCCCCTCCCCGCCGAGGTAAGTTTAATAAGTCTTCTAAATTTGTCCTTGACAAATGAATGCTTTTGTTTTTTTGTGACAGTCAACTGACCCACTGGGAATGTGACCTTGTGAATCACCCAGGTGAGCAAGCTTAACATGATTGGATGTAAACCTTTTAATGTGTGTTTGTTTGTTTGTTTTGCAGAAATGAGGTACAGGGGAGAGAAACACCTACTTGGAAAGCACCGAAACAACTGAATTGGAAAATGTGGAAAGGGGATTGGGGGAGGGGACTCTTTCTGAGATCTGGCTCCAGTACTAACAGCAAAGGGAACTTGGGCAAGTTACAGACTCTCTGTGCCTTGGTTTTGTCATCAGCAAAACAGAATCATCCCATAAACTGTAAGGTCCGTGGTATCAGAGGGTCCCCAGTCTGACTGCACATCTAAGTCGTTAACAAACACATTCCAGGCCCCAACTGAGCGCACTGAATCAGAATCCCTGCAAGGAGGACAATGATCTTGTATTTGCACTGACCTTCCAGATGTTTCTTACTCTGATCAACTTGGGGGTAGGAACCATTGAGCTGCATCACATCATTCCAAAGCCCAAACACAGAAGCAGAACAAGAATATATTCAATGCATTCTCTAAAGTGGAGAAAACTGTTGAGGGAACCTAGAAGTGAAGGAAACCTGGCTTGCTGGGCTCCATCTTAACTTTATCCTGAGTACGGCAGAGACAGGAGCACTTTGGGACACATGCCTGAGGTAGTGACAGTCCAACATTGAAACAGTGGAAGCCCTAGTTTCAAATTCAAACTTGCTTTGAGTAGAAATTAAGTTTACATCTTTTTGCATAGCAACAGGGCCAGTTTTCTCCAAGCTGCTCAATTTACAAGAAAAGAAATCATATGGCTAAGAATTCAAACTTCAGCAGACATGGGTAAACAAGGAACTCTTACAAATCTATTCTAGCAACCTAACAAGAAACCAGAAATTTAGCAAGTTCTTTCCCGCTCAGGACAATTGTGTTCACTAGATCAGAGGCACTGAGACATGAAGAAAAGACCCGCTAAAAAGGGAAAGCCTTCCTTCCTGCCCTAGGACATCCCTGCCAACTTCAGGGAGGTGGGAACCCAGCTGCGCTCTCTACAGTATGGGTTACTTTTGTGTCTGGAAGGTGTCTGACATCCTGAGACCTGGACCCATTTCAAGGAGCTTTGGGAAGAGCCCAGATCACTGATGGAATTGGACAGTGCGTGGAAATGGTTCAGCAGGACGAGGGTAAGTGCAGGATCACGGCCAGGTCATTCTGACCCACCTTCTAATTCTGTTATTGCAACTGCAGACCGTTACCTGGTACGCTGGCTGCTACCTCCCTCACTCTTGTCAGAGTCGGAGCTACAGGCAGTGCCTTCAGCTCTGAGCTCAGGCATCCCGGTCCCTGTTTTTGCGGTTAAGGACTCTAAAGTGTTGTGTCGTGTTCATCAACTTTTTCTCAACTGTAAGTTAACAATTCCAGTAATTGTCATCTCTACCCATCATGTGTCTGGGTTTCTTCTCCCCAGTCCCTGGCTCTACCTCTTCTGCCACAAACGTCAGCATGGTGGTATCTGCCGACCCTTTGTCCAGCGAGAGGGCAGAGATGAACATCCTAGAAATCAACCAGGAATTGCGCTCGCAGCTGGCAGAGAGCAATCAGCAGTTCCGAGACCTCAAAGAGAAATTCCTTATAACTCAAGCTACTGCCTACTCCCTGGCCAACCAGCTGAAGAAATACAGTAAGTTCTATAGATTCACAATGATGAACGTGCCACTGAGGCAGGCGTGTCTGTCTTTTCTCAGAGTGTGAAGAGTACAAAGACATCATAGACTCTGTGCTGAGGGATGAACTGCAGTCCATGGAGAAGCTGGCAGAGAAGCTCAGGCAAGCTGAGGAGCTCAGGTGAGCGGGCCCCACTGGGGGCAGGCAGATGGATTATTAAATGTTCTCTACTATCTCACCTTAGGCAGTATAAAGCCCTGGTTCACTCTCAGGCAAAAGAGCTGACCCAGTTACGGGAGAAGTTACGGGAAGGGAGAGATGCCTCCCGCTGGCTGAACAAGCATCTGAAAACCCTCCTCACTCCTGATGACCCTGACAAGTCCCAGGGTCAGGACCTCCGAGAGCAGCTGGCTGAGGGGCACAGGCTGGCAGAGCACCTTGTTCACAAGCTGAGCCCAGGTAAGGTGGCCATGGGCCCTGATGACACACAGAAATATTTCAATGGACACATCTGTATTTGCAGAAAATGATGAAGATGAAGATGAGGATGAAGACGACAAAGACGAGGAGGTTGAGAAAGTACAGGAATCACCTGCCCCCAGGTAACATTGAATAATCAGGAGCGGGTAATGGGTTCTGTCATCTCTATCCCACTGGGCTCATCAGAGAGGTGCAGAAGACTGAAGAAAAGGAAGTCCCTCAGGACTCACTGGAGGAATGTGCTGTCACTTGTTCAAATAGTCACAACCCTTCTAACTCCAACCAGCCTCACAGGAGCACCAAAATCACATTTAAGGAACACGAAGTCGACTCTGCTCTGGTTGTAGAGAGTGAACACCCTCATGATGAAGAGGAGGAAGCTCTAAACATTCCCCCAGGTAGCCTCTCTATTCTTTGTCCCTCCTAGCTCACTGTGACCTGCTCTTCTGAATTTGTTTACAGAAAATCAAAATGACCATGAGGAGGAGGAGGGGAAAGCGCCAGTGCCCCCCAGGTAACTGTGGATTTGTGGGCTGTTAGTTCAATTTGCCAGAGAAATGTGTTTTGTCTCATTCTAGACACCATGACAAGTCCAACTCTTACCGGCATCGTGAAGTCTCTTTCTTGGCATTGGATGAACAGAAAGTTTGCTCCGCTCAGGATGTTGCCAGGGATTACTCCAATCCCAAATGGGATGAAACCTCACTTGGCTTCCTCGGTAGGCTCCCTATTGTTTGTACCCCAGATTTGACCTGGCTGGTCTTCTCTTAATTTATTTACAGAAAAGCAAAGTGATCTTGAAGAGGTGAAAGGACAAGAAACAGTTGCTCCCAGGTAATTGAGAAAAATCAGGGGCTGTCTATTCATGGATTAATCTTTAGTCCTTCTTACCCTACAGGCTCAGCAGGGGACCGCTGAGAGTGGACAAGCATGAAATCCCCCAGGAGTCACTGGATGGATGTTGCTTGACTCCTTCCATCCTTCCTGACCTGACTCCCTCCTACCACCCTTATTGGAGCACTTTGTACTCTTTTGAAGACAAGCAAGTCAGCTTGGCTCTTGTAGACAGTGAGTACTCCATTGTGAACATGATAAATCTCATCTGTCTGTCCCTTTGTGAATTTATTTACAGAAATTAAAAAGGATCAAGAGGAGATAGAAGACCAAAGCCCACCATGCCCCAGGTAACTCTGAGGAATCCTGAACAGTTAATTCACTGGTGTTTATCTTCTGTCTTCTTTACCCCAGGCTCAGCCAGGAGCTGCCAGAGGTGAAGGAGCAGGAAGTCCCAGAGGACTCTGTGAATGAAGTTTACTTGACTCCCTCAGTTCACCATGACGTGTCTGACTGCCACCAGCCTTATAGCAGCACCTTGTCCTCATTGGAGGATCAGCTTGCCTGCTCTGCTCTGGATGTAGCCTGTGAGTACTTCACCCTGGAGATCACAAAGCTCATTGTTCCTACTGAAGCCCCTTCTCCTTTCAGCCCCCACCGAGGCGGCCTGTCCCCAAGGGACTTGGAGTGGAGACTTGAGCCACCACCAGTCAGAGGTGCAAGTTTCACAGGCACAGCTGGAACCAAGCACCCTGGTGCCCAGTTGTCTGCGACTACAGCTGGATCAAGGGTTCCACTGTGGGAACGGCTTGGCCCAGCGGGGCCTTTCCTCCACCACCTGCAGCTTCTCAGCCAATGCTGATTCTGGGAACCAATGGCCCTTCCAAGGTAGGGAAGGAAACGGCGTCATGAAGCTCTAAGCGGATCCCATTGGCTGTGGTTTTCTTTTCAGAGCTGGTTTTAGAGCCCTCTCTGGGGATGAAGAACCCTCCCCAGCTGGAAGATGATGCACTTGAAGGCTCAGCAAGCAACACACAAGGGCGTCAAGTCACTGGCCGGATTCGTGCCTCCCTTGTCCTGATACTGAAGACCATCAGAAGAAGACTCCCGTTCAGCAAGTGGAGACTGGCATTCAGATTCGCTGGCCCGCATGCTGAGAGCGCAGAGGTAATCACATCTATGGCTGATAGCTGCACTCACATTTGATTTTTTTTCTCTCTCTCCCCTACAGATACCAAATACTGCTGGAAGGACGCAAAGGATGGCAGGATGAAAGAATGTCACAAAAAGCAGCTTTTCCACTTGATAAAAACAACTAAAACAGCAAAGCAAGTTTAAGTCCAAACACAATACTGCAGGGGTCCTTCACTGAGGATTGAATTTCAGACACAGAATACTCTTGATGACTTCAAGCCACTATGCTCCTTTGATTTGAGAAGCCACATTCCATCCCCCTCCAATTGTGATCAATACCTAGGGAGACCAATGCCCAGATGGACAAATAGCATTGACCGGCGTTAGCCCTGTTTCTCAATTCCCATCGTGTAGAGAACAGGAGTCCGCAGCTGCTGGCAGGAGACAGCATGTCAGCCGGGACTCTGCCAGGGCAGAGTATGAGCAATGCCATGTTCTTGCTGAAAACGCTTAGCCTGAGTTTCATAGGCGGTAACCCTCAGATAACTGCAGAATGTAGAACATTGAACAGGACAACTGACCTGTCTCCTTCAAACAGTCCATGTCACCACCAAGAACACAACAAAAAGGAGAAGAGACATTTTGAGTTCAAAAAGAGTAAAAAGCCTATGCAGCTTATGCTTTTTTAGTCATTTTGAACCCAAAACATCTCCTCATCTTTTTGTTGTTGTCATTGATGGTGGTGACATGGACTTGTTTGTGGAGGACAGGTCAGCTGTCTGGCTCAATGGTCTACATTCTGAAGTTATCTGAAAATGTCGTCATGATTAAATTCAGCCTAAACATTTTGCCAGGAACTCTGCAGAGTCCATGCTGTGAGCTTCCTACCTCAGCCCATCTGCAGGCAGAGAAGGCCCAGTGTGTCCATCCCCAGTGCGGTGATACTAGGATGGTCACTTGGTTAAGGAGGGGTCTAGGAGCTCTGTCCCTTGTAAAGACATCTTATTTGTAAGTAATTTGGAAAGTGGTTTGAAATAGTATAAATATCCTGTATTCTAGTGATCTTCTTCAGAACATTTTATCACCAATTAATCACCCCGTCTGTGTCAGTTATTATATTTAAGTTTGTACATTGAAAATTGTCTATCTCAAAATCTTACCTTATACTTGCTTTTGCTGGCATTCTTTGTAAAAAAGATCATTCCCTGCCCAAATTTTAACTTTCATCCAAAATTAATTTTAATTTCTTTTTGCTGGCATTCTGTTGTGAAAAAGAATATTCTCTGCCCCAATTATAACTTTCATCCAAAATTAATTTTAGTCCATCAGTTAAAATTTTAAATTTTAAATCTGTTTAATTAAAACATTTCTTGCCTCTCACTCTGGACTATTGGATTTTTTACATATAATGT